CAGGGAACCAAGTCTAGGCAGAGGCAACTGGCGCAAAGGACCTGAGGCAGAAGAGGGTTTGGTGTGTGAGGCGGGACTGAGGACTGTGGGCGAGGGAGACAGCTCTACCAGGACGCATGGTTCGGGGAGGACAGGCTGCAGGGTGCCTGGGCTGCAGGCACGGCACGGAGAGGAGTGATCCAGTGTTAACAATGTGGGTGGAGGATGACACCAGACCCCTGGCTTATTGCCCCACCAGGGGAATTCCCAGACACCAAACACCCCCTCCACTCCCACGCAGAATTGCGGGCTGAGGGTTCGGGTGAGCCAGGCTGCTCTGTCCCGGGGCCGGGCTCTGTTCATCCATCCGCAGATGGATACGGACACGTGCCTTTTTCTGAGGATGTGAATGGTTGGGAATGGCTGTGCCTGAGGATGTTGTTCCCACAGGATGGTGGGGGCGACTTCGGGCCTCGGTGGGTCCCGACCCCCCTCCTTCCCCCAGTTCCCTAATCAGGGTCTGAGCGACCGCGCGCACGGCCCCTGGGCCCCGCCGGTCTCCGAGCCCGTGGGCAGCGCCGGGAACTCGTGCCCCGGTGGCCGCAGCCGACCCTTAGGCAGGACTTCGTGGCGCCCCCGGCCCGAACAGACCCCCACGGGCAGCCTCGGCCGCCCCGTGCTCCCTTCATCTCAGGGCAAAAGCTCAAGTCAACCCTTCGGGACCGCGAGCCGGGCGGCCTCAGGAAGCGGGCGCCTGGGGACCCTCGGCCGGGCCGGGGGCGGCGAAGGTGGGGGCGCCTCGCGCGGCGGAACCCGCCGTCCCCATAGCCCGGAGCCCCGTCCGGAGTCGCCCCGCTGACCGGTGAGGAGGCCGGGCTCCCTCCTTCGATCTGCGGCGGTGGTCGGGTCGGCCGGGGCGCCCCTCGGACCCGGGCGCAGCGCGGAACCCGGCGGGGCGGGAGGGGCCGGAACCTAGCGCCAGGGACCCCGTTTCCTGTCGGCGGGACCCGAGCGCTGCACCGAGCGCAGCCGGACGCGGCCGACTGACCCGGTCGCTGTGGCAACGCGGCGGGACCTGGCCAGCGCTGCTGGCGGGCGTTAGGGTGAGGTGCGGGCGGGCGGCGTGGGAGGCGTGTAGATTTTATTTTATGTGTATTTTATTCACAGGTATTTCTGGAAAACTCAAACTGTTTTTCCTCTACTCTGATACCACAAGAATCATCAGCACAGAGGAAGACTTCTGTGATCAAATGTGGTGGGAGAGGGAGGTTTTCACCAGCACATGAGCAGTCAGTTCTGCCGCAGACTCGGCGGGTGTCCTTCGGTTCAGTTCCAACACCGCCTGCCTGGAGAGAGGTCAGACCACAGGGTGAGGGCTCAGTCCCCAAGACATAAACACCCAAGACATAAACACCCAACAGGTCCACCCCGCCTGCTGCCCAGGCAGAGCCGATTCACCAAGACGGGAATTAGGATAGAGAAAGAGTAAGTCACACAGAGCCGGCTGTGCGGGAGAATGCACCCTGAACCTGATTTCTCTTTACTGCAGCGGCCACCATGCTGCCACTGGGCTCAGAGCCCGCCCTGAATGAGCTGCTGCTTCGCAAGGAGGAGGAGTGGAGGGCGCTGCAGGCACACCGCACCCAGCTGCAGGAGGCGGCTCTGCAGGACACACGGAGCCAGCTGGAGGAGGCGCAGGGGAAACTGCGGTGCCTGCAGGAGGACTTTGTCTACAACCTTCAGGTGCTGGAGGAGCGGGACCTCGAGCTGGAGCGCTATGACGCCGCCTTCGCCCAGGCCAGGGAGTGGGAAGAGGCCAGGCGGGCAGAGGTGAGCGAGCTCAAGATAGAGGCAGCTAAGCTGAGGCAGGCGCTAGCCAGAGAGGCCAGGAAGGTGGAGGAGCTGCAGCAGCAGCAGCAGCTGGCATTCCAGGAGCATCGCCTGGAGCTGGAGCGCGTCCACAGGTGAGCCACCGACCGACGCGCCCTCCTGTGCATGGCTTTTCTTAATGCTGTTTTATTACCATAGTGACAAGAATGGTGAGATTGACCACCACCGGGAACAGTATGAAAATCTAAAATGGACACTGGAGAGAAAACTTGAGGAGCTCGACGGTGAGCTTGCTCTGCAGAGACAGGTAGAGCCTCTGGGTCGGCCCCTTCCTGGGTGTGTTCTTTCATCATGAAACCTGTTTGTTCCAGGAACTGCTGCTGGAGTTTGAATCGAAAATGCGGAAGAGGGAGCACGAATTCCGTCTGCAGGCTGACAACATGAGCAACACAGCCTTGTCCCGGGAGCTTAAGGTAACTGGGGGCACCCTTGGGTCGTGAAGGTTCCTCATTTTGAACTCATTTTTATCATTCAAAGGTTAAACTACTGCACAAAGAGCTGGAGGCTCTGAAGGAAGCCGGGGCAAAGGCTGCAGAGAGTCTGCAGAGGGCAGAGGCCACCAACGCCGAGCTGGAGAGGAAGCTCCAGAGCCGAGCCGGGGAGCTCCAGGACCTGGAGGCCATGAGCCGCGCCCGGTGCGCGAGTCCTTCATCTCCCGAGGCGTGCTTGCTCCTTCCATAAATATTTGTTTCTTTTCAGGGTAAAGGATTTAGAGGATAAACTTCACTCTGTGCAGCTAACCAGGAAGAAGGAAGAGGAAACATTTAAGAGGAAGTGAGTGTTTCGGCTCCCAACATCATGCAGCAGTGAGCGCCATGGGACACTCACTGTGTTTCAGGCATGAGGAGCTCGACCGTCTGGCCAGGGAGAAGGATGCAGTGCTGGTGGCGGTGAAGGGAGCCCACGTGGAGCAGCTGCAGGAGCTGCAGACCAGGGTTCTGGAGCTGCAGGCCCACTGCGAGACCCTCGAGGCGCAGCTCCGCAGGGCAGAGTGGAGACAGGCTGACACCGCCAAGGAGAAGGACGCTGCCATTGACCAGTGAGCGTGTGCTTGGCTCCACCCAGAGGGTGCCACATCTACATAGTTTCCCTTCTATGTTTAGACTTCGTGAAGATGCATCAACTGTAAAATCTGCCTGGGATGCTCAAATTGCTCAACTATCTAAGGAGATGGTCTCCAGAGACCTTCAGATTCAGACGCTGCAGGAAGAAGAGGTGAAGCTCAAGGCACAGGTGGCCCGATCCCAGCAGGACATTGAAAGGTAACTGTCCCCAGGCAGATGTTTCCATTGAGCATTAATGCTGAGCGGTTGGACGTGTCCTTAGGTACAAGCAACAGCTGTCCCTGGCAGTGGAAAGGGAGCGGAGCCTGGAGCGTGATCAGGTGCAGCTGGGCCTGGACTGGCAGCGCCGCTGTGATGACATTGAAAGGGACCAGATCCAAAAGTCAGAGGCCCTGATTCAGGGTCTGAGCATGGCAAAAAGTCAGGTGTGTGCGGCCACCAGGGCCTGGGGCCTTCTACACAGGGACTGAGTCCCAGCGTTTTTCCCAGGTTGCTGCCAAGCTGCAGGAGACAGAGCAGGCGCTACAGGAGCAGGAGGTGGTGCTGAAGGCCGTGACCCTGGAACGAGACCAGGCCGTGCAGGCCCTGAGGATGCATGGGCTCCCCAGACCAGGGGCACAGGTGAGAGTACCCAGTCGGCTCTTTGAAACTTTTTTTTGTAGCCATTTTTCCTTGTATTTGACAGATGCTTCTCAGGCAGCATGAAGAAGAAATAAGTAAAGACTTTCCATCCAGTGAGATCCAGCGGCTCCGAGAGCAGAACACGAGCTTGCGAAACGCGATTGCCCAGATGAGGAAAGAAATGGAGGCTCTAAGCCATCAGATTCCTCCTCCCATCCAGACAGCGGCAGAGAGCACAGATGCAAACCAGCCTGACCCAGAGGCTGGGGGAGATGCCGCCACTCCTGGTGAGTAAGTGGGAGAAACGGACAGAGCGGGATGTGTTATATTCACTGGAGGTTTTTTTGGCAGATTATGTTCTGGCCCTTGAAGCAGAAATACGAACTCTAAAGCATAAGTTTAAAACTCTGGAAAAGCATCTAGAAGATGTGTTGGATCCTTTAAAGATGTCCTCACCTCATGCTGAGTCTCAGCCCAGCGTCCGCACCTCGACAGAGACGACTGGTAAGTCCGCGTCTCAGTGGGGTACTTGCTGTTATGAGCTGACAGAAGCCACTCTTCTCTGCAGGAGGGTCTGCCCAAGCTGGTCAAGCCGGAGGGTCTGTCCAAGCTGGTCAAGCAGGAGGATCTGTCCAAGCTGGCCCAGTATCCTCTGGACTGGCACTCAGGAAGCTCGGGGACAGAGTGCAGCTCCTAAACCTGCTGGTGACACGACTCAGACAGAAGGTGAGGCAGTCAAGTTTGTGGGGTCATCCTCCATTCCTCACACTGCCTTTGAAATGACCCCTAGGTGCTGCGGGAACCCCTGGAGCCGGCCGCTCTCCAGCGTGAGCTTCCCCGTGAGGTGGACCAGGTACACCTGGAGGTTTTGGAGCTGCGGAAGCAGGTGGCTGAGCTGGGGAAGCATCTCAGGATAGCCCAGCACGGGGGAGCGGAGCCTTCAGGCAGGAAGCAGCCCCCAGCCTCGGACGCCGTGGCCCTTGGGAGAGAGGTGGGTGCCCGCTAGCTCCTCCTGCCACCCGCCGAGGTTCCTGCCACAGAAACCGTCCTTGCCTGTGCTCTGCCAGCGTTGCTGTCTGTATGCCCTGGGAGCTCAGGTGGGACGAGGGCTGCAGTGAAGGCCGTGCCTGGAAGTGGGCCCTGCTCCACCCCCTCTCCCCATTCCTCCGCCTTCTTCCTCCACACGCCTCCTCTTCTCCTGGTCCTTCACCTTGATGCCCCGTTGGTGGGGGGCGGGACGGGCCCATCCCAGTCCTCCCTTCAGCTAACAGCATCTTGTGTTGGAAACGCACACACTGAAGGTGGCTCATGTTTGCTTTAATGCAGGGCCTTGACGGCCTGCTGAGGGGGCGTCTGCGTGCACAGCCATGCCTGCCCCATGCCTAGCGTTGGGCCCTCCCTGCGTGGGGAGGGGCCCACATGGCCCTCACTGCTGCGTTCAGAGCCACACAGCTGCTCCAGGCCATGGCACTCCTATCCTGGTTTTGGTCAGGCCCTTGGCCCCGAGGGAGTGACCCCCAACTCCATGGCTGGGTTTGAGCCACAGCTCTGAGCTGTGGAGACGACCCCAGGTCCTGATTCTGCAGCTTGGCAGAGCCGACCAGCAGGGCCCCCTTCTTCCTACCTAAGGCCAGAGGGAAAGGCTGTGAAGGACAGGCTGCCCGGCCTCCCTGACTTCGTACCCTAGACTGTTGGTAACTGGGATAACTGTAGTGACCTATGACCTGTGGTAACCTATAGTTACCAATAGTGACCTATGAATCCACAGAAGGTTTTGGGGACAGTAGATGATGTCTGGAAAGCACAAAGTGGAAGACAGCGTGGATCCCCAGGGCACCGTGCTTGGGGAGCAGATCCCCAGGGACTCAGGCTGGAATAGAGTGGACTGAGGAAGATGCGGCCGTGGCTGTCTCAGGCTCCAGGACAGTGAGGAGCAGGCCAGAGCTGCCTTGGCATGGGATGGGCAAGACCATAAGGATGCCTCAGGGGTACAACAGGGCAGGTATGGGAAGGCCGAGGGAGCCTGAGGCCCTAGCAGGTGCTCAGCCAGTGCGCACAGGAAGGGCTGAGCTGGTCGGTAAGATATTGAGCTGCACCTGCCCCTGTACCTGTTGGTAAGGAGGTCTTGTCCTCAGGGGTCTCCAGCACCCTAGCCCTCCTGGGCTCCCAGTCCAGCCACTCCAGGGTGGCTCCTGCCCGGTGGGGGCTGTGGCCCTTGGGCCAGCTGGCAGCACAGCCAGGGGTAAGCATGTCTGTACCCCCACACATCTCCCACCCACCTGAGCGCCATGTGTTCCCGGACACGGGCGGGCGCCTCCTTGGGCAGCAAGGGGCCCCAGGAGCTCTCACTGTTGGCCCTTGCGTAGTTCACTGTCTTCCCACTTGTTTAGAATGAAGGGGCAAGAATTTATACAAATAAGCAGAATTTTTTCTTTCTTTTTTTTTTTTGAGACAGAGTCTCACACTGTCGCCCAATCTGGAGTGCACTGGCGCTATCTTGGCTCACTGCAACCTCCTCCTCCCGGGTTCAAGCAATTCTCCCGCCTCAGCCCCCTGAGTAGCTGGGATTACAGGTGCACCACGCCCGGCCAATTTTTGTGTTTTCAGTAGAGACAGGGTTTCACCATGTTGGCCAGGCTGGTCTCAAACTCCTGGTTTCAAGTGATCTGCCTGCCTCAGTCCCCCAAAGTGGTGGGATTACAGGTGGGATTATAGGCACAGTGGCCCACTGTGCCTGGCCCAAATAAGCAGAATTTTAAATTGAGAGATGAAGCCACCTGCAGCCCAATCCCAGTTATTGGAGCTAAGGCACAGGCGGGGCATACACTCCAGGCTCTGTGTCTACATGCATGGAGGCGACAGTCGGGCTCCAGGCTCCTCCTGGGTCTGAGCATCCTGTGGCCGGGCTCTCCACCCAGGCGAGGCCCACCTGGGCTCTGTCCTCTGCCAAGCAGCATGGCTGAGCTCCTGGAGACGAGGGCGGGCCCAGGTCCTTGCTGCTTGCTGCTGGGAAAGGAGCCCAGACGGAGAAGGGGCCATGTTGGGGCTGGACCCTCAGGTAGAGGATCAATGTGTCCGTTATGTTGGGTATAGAGAGAAGTGGGTAGAGCTGCATGTGCATCTGATCCCAGCTCTGTCCTGAGAGGGCCCACAGCCCGGACTCAGCCACAGCAGATGCCAGTTCCACAGTTCCAGGCGCTAGTTCCATGGTTCCTGCCCTGCTCACAGGAGCCCGGGCTCTAGCATGGAGGCAGGTTCGGAAGGCACAGGAAGCAGCTGAAAGGGGTCCCCAAGGACCAGAACTAGGCCAATAGGCAGTGACGTTGAAGACCACAATCCACTGACTCAACCAGGAAATCATGGGTCCAGGCTGATAGCAATGGACAGATCGGTCAGGGGAACGGGGCACTCTTCCACGCGAGAGTGCCAGCCAAGGAACGCGACAGGAACGGCGCGCCGGGCGACCACGGATGGGTGCTGAACCAGAGGGATTCCCATCAGACGGATGCGAAGCAGCATCTCCCCACACGTGACTTCTTATTTCCAAGGGAAATGCTGGCTTTCCAGTGGAGCAGCCTGTTTGACCCCAGCTGACCCGAGTGATCAGAGCTCCCATCGCCAGTGCTGGGATGCGCCCGTGTCACGCGCCTCTGGGCGGGTCGCACTGAGACGGCACAGACTCGCGCTCGGGGTCCCTGCCAAAAATGCAGAACCTGAGCTTATGCATGAGGAGACCTCAGGCAAGCCCAAACAGAGGGACATCTGCAGATGAGCGGGTCTAGATGCTTGGCGAGTGCCCAAACATGGAAGCTGGGGAGCCACTCCAGTTAGGAGACCTGGGAGACCCCATGTAGAAATGCCAGGTGGGACCCTGGACCCTGCACAGGAGAGACAGCGTCAGGGCATCATCTGTAGAAACGCCACGTGGGACCCTGGGCTCTGTACAGGAGAGACGGGCATCAAGTCATCATCCGTAGAAACGCCACGTGGGACCCTGGACCCTGCACAGGAGAGACGGCGTCAGGGCATCATCCGTAGAAACACCACGTGGGACCCTGGACCCTGCACAGGAGAGACGGTGTCAGGGCATCATCTGTAGAAACACCATGTGGGACCATGGACCCTGCACAGGAGAGACAGTGTAGAAATGCCACGTGGGACCCTGGACCCTGCACAGGAGAGATGGCGTCAGGGCGTTATCTGGACGGTTGGTGACATTTGCACACGGGCCACGGACCAGGTCACGTATTGTGTACACCCACCCAAGTACTGAGGTGTGACGCGGCACTGCGTCTCCAGCCTACCTCCTGTAGTGCAGGAAGCCAGTGCAGGGTGGGTGAGGAAGTGCACAGGGGTCCAGGGACTGTCCCACAGCACTCCTGACGAAAGCTGGTCCCCTTCCACGGCCCTAGCCAAGGAGCCAGGTCTGCAAAGCTGGGACCAGGTGTGTGCGGAGGCACGTGTTCCCACTTCTCCCATGGCAGAGGGAGAGCCTGTGGACAACAGTGGGGCACTCTGCTCCCAGGCAGGTCCCACTGGGCTGAGCCGCACAGCCTGGCTTTGGGCTTCCCTGACTGCACCACCCACATCAGCTGCCTCTAGCCCTTAAAATACAAAACTTCCCCCAGTCACTGGCCGCCAGGGCTGAGTTGGGGGATGTGTTACATCCCTGGGTCCACTGGGGGGCAGTGTTGGCCATGGTGTTGGTGCTGGCTCTGCCGAGAGGCGTTGGAGTGGCTGTGTGGGGCGGTGAGCGCCGGCCCAGCCTGATGGAACCCACTGTACCAGGCCCAGGCCTCAGCCTCTGAGAAGGACTTCCCTGTGTCACTCACTCATACATGTCCTCAGGACGTGAAGACATTTCAGCAGACCAAAGTTTCCTTCGAATTTTCTTCGAATCGTCCAGATACTTGGAGACATCTCCTCCTCACCTGTGGGGTGCTGGGGCAGTCCTAGGCGTGGGGGCAGATGGGTGGACAGCTGCTGCTGCCCTGCTGGGGGTGGGCAGCCCTTGGAGCACACAGTGGTGAAGACATTCCTGAATATGTCTCAGGCTGTAGAAATCTTATTTTGTGGAAAGATTTTAGAGAATCATCAAAATAAACTTTTACCAAATAACATTTTACCAGAAACTGAATCCGAGAGAAGTAGAATCGTTCACTCCCTGCC